GTCTCTGAGAGACTCGGAGATGTACCCATCCCCAGAGGCCCCTGAACAGGGCAGCCTTTCATGGGAGGGCAGCCACTCCTGCTGCAGGGCCCACCTCTGCGGCTGTCCCTTCCCCAGAGGGACTCCTGCCAGCATCAGCTCAAGGAGGTCCCAGCTCAGAATGAGGAGCCCCAGAGGGAGTGGAATGGGGCGGAAACGCTGGCATGGCTGCCTGCCAGGCACCTGACTTCATCTGAGGCCCCAGGAGGCCCAGACTCCGAGCCACAGAGCTCTGCGTCTGTAGGGACAGCCGGCCTGGGGGTGGCAGGCATGGCCCTGCTTCCCTCCCATTGCCCCACCTATGGGAAGCTGCCCTGCCCTGGCATCCAGACAGCCCCTGGCAGCCCCTGGGGTGGGAAGCCGTGGGCAAGTTCTGCAGACCCTCCACCACGCATGCTGACCAGGGACTTCTCCCCTTCGGACAGGGTGGCTGGTGGTCCTTTCCGATTCCACAGGGTGGGAAACAGTGCAGGTTCCCAGGGCAAGGGTGGACCCATGGGCAGGTGACTCTGAAGGGCTCTAGCGGGAGTCAGACTCCAGAAGGACTCACAGGTGCAAGGCCAGGAAGACAAGATTCCTTTGCCCCTCAGGCAGGCAGCGTCCCTCTCCAGGTCTCAGTCCACCACCTGCGACGACCACTACGTTCTTTGACAAATGTTTTTCAAAAGTCATAGTTTATGAGTCCAGATGAAGGAAGACCAGTGCTCTGCATGCTGCCTCTGCCCACCGTGTGTCCAGCAAGCACACGGCTCCCCCTGGAGCGAATGCGGGAGGGGGTGTCTGGGGGAAAGGCCAGCCCCTCCCAGGTGCCGTTGCTCAGGTAGACAGTTTTACCCAGGGCGTCTCCAGGTCTCCAGGCAAAACTGCTTCCAGCCAACAGCGTTCCTTTGTCCCCACAGCAACAGGGTCCTGCACTCCTGTTTCCAGGGAAACCCAGCTCTCAGCGTCCCGGTTGCCACAGCAATGCCTACGGGCTCAGCTGGCCATACTGTCTTACCCACAGGGCAAGAGCAACTGGGTGCCCAGGCTCGGGACACAAGACTGCAGAGCCAGGTGCCACACAGGTGTGGGGCCCGTGGACCAAGGAAGACCCTGGCCAGTTGGAGGAGAACTGCCAGGTAGCAAAGCCCAGACTTCTCTGGGGTCCTGCGCTCTGGGCTGCAATGAGCTCTGCCTCCAGTGAGCCTGGCAATGGGGACGCCTCCCAACAGCCCCTACTGGGGCTGGACACCGTGATCCAGGTCAGTGGGGTGGTCACTTCCCTGCACCCTCCCATCTCCAGGTATCTCTGGGGGTGTCTTTCAGAGACTGGAGGACACCATCCTGAGTCCCACAGCCAGCAGGGAAGACCGGGCGCTGACCGTGCGTGGGGAAGGCCGGCAGGCCTCGCCCACCCCCGTGCCCACCCGCATCCGTGAGATCGTGGCCGGCAGCCTGAGTGAGGAGCCACCCCAAGGTGATGGTGTGGGGGACAGTCCTGGGCCCGGGTGGCCACCCAGGCTGACCCAGGTACCGTGCAGCAGGGGTACAGGAGCCGACAGCCACTGTGGCCCGAGTGCAAGAGGAGAACGAGCTCCTGCAGGAGGAGCTGACCCGGCTGGGGGACCTGCTGGCCCAGGCCAGCGCCGAGCGAGATGAGCTGGCCAGCAGGTGCCGTGTGGTCAGCGAGCAGGTGCGTGTGTGCAGCAGACTCAGGGCAGGCGGGCCAGACCAGGTGGGCTATTGCTCCTCCCCAGCTGCAGGCCCGGCTGGAGACCACCGAGGCTCAGCTGCGGAGGTCAGAGCTGGAGCACAGCGTGGATCTGGAGGAGGCCCTTGGCCGTCTGGAGGCTGCCGAGGAGAGGTGAGGCCAGGTGCGGGGCAGTCAGGGCTGCACCCCCACCATGCCCTGTGGGTTCTCTGTCCAGGAGCACCGGCCTCTGTCAGGTGAACGCGCTCCTGCGGGAGCAGCTGGAACATATGAAGAAGGCCAATGACGCGCTGGGCCGGGAGCTGGCCGGGATGACGGGCAGCGTGCAGCGCCTGCAGGGCGAGCTGGAGCTGAGGCGCTGGGCCCAGAGACAGGTGCTCCCCCAACCCTTGCTCACCTCATGGCGCCTGAAGTAGACAGGAGGCCTCTTGCTTTCAGACCCGGTCAGGGGGCCTGGGGCAGCCCCGGGACCTCCTCCTCCTGTGGAGACAGGCCGTGGTGCTGGGGACAGACCTGGCCGAGCTGCGTGTAGCCACTGAGAGGTGAGTGCCAGCCGCCCCACCTGGGGCCAGGCAGTCCGCCACAGATGCTGCCCTTGTCTCCCAGGGGCCTCGCTGACCTGCAGGCAGACACGGCCAGGACAGCCCGCCGCCTGCACACCGCCTGCCTGAACCTCGACTCCAACCTGCGGCTGTCGGCCAGCAGCACGGCCAGCACCCTGGGGCAGCAGCTTCGGGACAAGGCTGGGGAGATGCTGCAGCTGCAGGGCCGCTGGGACGCAGAGAAGGTGGCGCTCCAGGCCAGGTGGGCGCCCAGGGCCAGCAAGCTTGCACAGGCCTTCACCCCCACACCCCCCGACTCCTCCCAGACTCTCGGAGCAAACCCTGCTGGTGGAGAAGCTTACAGAGCAGAATGAGCAGAAGGCGAAGACCATCGCTGCCCTCAGAACCGACCTGCAGAACCTGGTTGGTGGGCAGGACGGGGGTGGCTGTGTGGCCCCCTCTATCCCTTCCTCTCTGCACCTTGAAGGTGGCCCAGGAGGACGCCCGGTGCCTGGAGCTGGCAGGTAGCAGCATCACTGAATTGGGGGAGCCACGGCGCCCACTGAGGAGCCCCCAACGTGCCACATCCCCCCATCAAGGGGCGTCCCCACCACACATCTGCTCCCCAGCCACCCTGGACCCCGCACTGCAGGCCATGCGGGCAGCCATAGAGAGGCGGTGGCGGCGGGAACAGGTGGGCAGCCGCAGCCCACAGGACTCCCTGTCAGAGAGGCCCACAACTTACCCCACCCGAGCAGGAGCTGTGCCTGCAGCTGAAGTCCTCCCAGGCACTGGTGGCCAGTCTCCAGGAGCAGCTGTCCGAAAGCCGGCGGGAGCTGTGGGCCGCACAGAAGCTCCAGCAGGAGCGGGCTCGGGAGCAGGCACGGGAACGAGAGGCTCTTCGGGGCCAGCTGGAGGCCCAGAGGCTCGAGGTGCAGCAGTGCCGGGCATCCTGCAAGCTCCTGGGGAGGTAATGGGGTGAAGGGGTTGCACGGCCTTGCAGGCCGCCCCAACTCTGCCCCCACCATCCCCAGGGAGAAGGCTGCTCTGGAGATGGTGGTGGAGGAGCTGAAAGGGAAGGCAGATGCTGCAGATGCGGAGAAGCAGGGGCTGGAGGCCGAGGCTGCAGAGCTGCAGAGAAGCCTCCTGCTGCAGGCAGAGCGGAGGGAGGAGCTGGCTCTGCGGAGGGAGCGGAGCTGCAGGGCACTGGAGACCAGGTGCGCGGCCGTGGCTGGGTGGGCAGGGCCCCGCGACCTCCCGCCCTCTGGTCTGGGGCCTCAGTCAAGGCCGCCTGCAGCAGCTGGAGGAGAAGGTCTCCGGGCTCAGAGAGGAGCTGGCATCGGTCCGGGAGGCACTGAGCACAGCACAGCTGCAGCGGGATGTCGTGGAGAGTGAGAGGGAGGGACTGCGCAGCGCCCTGGCGCGGGTACACTCTGCTCCCCACAACCCCGCCCCCTCGTCCCTCCCTGGCATCCCCCTCCCTGCCCCAGGCCGAGTGCAGCAATGCGGACCTGGAGCTTCTTGTGAGGCGGCTGAAGTCGGAGGGAGTGGAGCAAAGGGACTCCCTGGCCGCAATGGCCGCCTTGATGGAGGGGTTGGCTCAGGACAAAAGTGCCCTGAACCACCTGGCTCTCCAGGTGAGACAAGGGCCAGTGGGGCGGGCCTCGCTGTGGATGCAGAGCCCCCGACACCTGGTGGCAGCTGGAGCAGGAGCGGGACCAGCTGCGGGAACAGCGGAAGACTCTGGAGCAGGAACGGGCCCGGGCCGGGGAGCAGCTGGCACAGGCGGAGCAGCAGCTGGCGCTGGAGCGGGCAGAGCGCAGGGGCCTGCAGCAGGCCTGCGGACGCCTGGAGCAGCGGCAGGAGCAGCTGGAGGGGCAGGCAGCCCTGCTGGGGCGAGAGAAGGCCCAGCTCCAGGAGCAGGTGGGCCAGGTGAGGACGTCTGCAGGGCATGCTGCCGCCGTTCTGCCGACTGTCCCCTCCCCACCTCCCCTAGGTCACATGCCAGAAACAGGCCCTGGAGGAGCAGCTGGCTCAGAGCCTGCAGGACCAGGAGGCCCAGATGGGCACTCTGCAGCAAGCCCTGCAAGGAAAGGATGCTCTGTCTGAGGAGCGGGCCCAGCTGCTGGCCAAGCAGGAGGCCTTGGAGAGGCAGGGCCGGCTCGCAGCTGAAGAGGCAGCTGATCTCAGGTATGCAAGGGCCTGCCAGTCAGGGCATGTCCTGACTTGCCCATTGTTTGCTGCATCTTTGCAGGGTGGAGAGGGACTCCCTGGAGAGCAGCCTCCTTGAGGCCCAACAGCTGGCCACAAAGCTGCAGGAGCAGCTGGAGGAGGAAGCCCGGAGCGCAGGACTCGCGCGGCAGGCCTTGCAAGGTGCTCCAAGGGCGCTCCCTCAGCTCCTTCCCGGCCCTGGTGCATCTCACCCATCACCCCACAGTGGAAATGGAGCAGCTACAAAGTGACTGGGAGGTCCAGGAAATGAAGCTGCGGCAGGACACGGTGCGGCTCCAGCGACAGGTGGCACAGCAGGAGCGGGAGGCACAGCGGGCCCTGGAGAGCCAGGCGTTGGCCCACCGAGAGGCCCTGGCACAGCTCCAAAGGGAGAAGGTCTGCTTCCCAGGAGCCCACCAGTAGCTTCCACCTCACAGCCCATCCCTTTACCTTGGCCCAGGAGACCCTGAGCCTGACCCTGGCAGAGGAGAAGGAGGTAGCCAGATGCCAGCTGGAGCAGGAGAAGGAGCTGGTGACAAAAAGTGCAGCTGAGAGGGAGGCTCTGAAGGGGGAAATTCAGAGCCTGAAGCAGGAGCGGGACGAGAGCCTTCTCCAACTGGAGCACAAGATGCAACAGGTGATGGTGAGGCTGGGGGGCAGCGGGATTGCACTTTCTCACAAGCATACCCCGTCCTGTTCAGGCCCTGTCCCTGAAAGAAACAGAGCGGAGCCTTCTGAGTGAGGAGCTCTCCAGGGCCAGGAGGACGCTAGAGCGGGTACAGCAGGAGGCACAGAGCCAGCAGGAGCAAGCGCAGGTGAGCCCCATGCAGCCAGGCCACGTGCACAGTGGTGCCACCGTGGGCTCCCTTCTCCCCGCAGGCCACCATCAGTGCCACGACTGAGGAGCTGAAGGCCCTCCAGGCCCAGTTTGAGGATGCCATCACAGCCCATCAGAGGGAGACCACGGCCCTACGCGAGAGCCTCCAGGACCTAGCGGCTGAGCGGGGCGATGTGGAGAGAGAGGTGAGAGGCAGGGCTGGGGGGCTCCTGGGGATGCGGGCCTCTAGAGCTGAATGGTCCTCCCCAGGCTGAGAGGCTGCGGGCACAGCTGACCGTGGCCCAGGAGGGACTGGCCGCACTGCGCCAGGAGCTGCAGGGCGTCGAGGAGAGCCGGGAGGGGCTGCACAGGGAGGCCCAGGAGGCCCGCCGGGCGCTGAGTGACGAGGCCCGCGAGAAGGACGTACTGTTGCTTTTCAACAGCGAGCTGCGGGCCACCATCTGCAGGGCCGAACAGGAGAAGGCCAGGTATGGCGGCCACCCAGGAGCAGCTGGGGGTGGCGGGGGCCCCAGCCTGTGGCACCCTCGTCAGTTTTAAGCGGTCCAAGGAGGAGAAGGAGCAGAAGCTGCTCATCCTGGAGGAGGCCCAGGCGGCGTTGCAGCAGGAGGCCAGTGCACTGCGGGCCCACCTGTGGGAGCTGGAGCAGGCAGGGGGGGACGCCCGTCAGGAGCTCCGGGAACTCCACAGACAGGTAGGGCGGCAGGGAGGGGTCAACATCCAACCGTGACCCTGTCCGTGCGGCCCCACGCTCCCAGGTGAGGACACTGAAGGCCGAGAACCAGAGGAGGAGTGGAGAGGCCCATGAGCTGCAGGCGCAGTGCTCGCAGGAGGTGCTGGAGCTGCGGAGGCAGGCAGCCAAGGCAGAGGCCAAGCACGAGGGTGCCCGGAAGGAGGTGGGAGGGCTGCCTGTGGTCAGAAGGGAAGGCCCACGGGCGCACCCCAACATCCCTCCTACAGGTCCTGGGATTGCAGAGGAAGTTGGCAGAGGTGGAGGCCGCAGGGGAGGCCCATGGACAGCGGCTCCAGGAGCACCTCCGTGAGAGCCGGGGGGCTGAGCAGACCCTCCGAGCAGAGCTGCACAGTGTCACCAGGAAGCTGCAGGAAGCCAGTGGTGTGGCTGATGCTCTCCAGGCTCGCCTGGACCAGGCCTGTCACCGAATCCACAGCCTGGAGCAGGAGCTGGCCCAGGCTGAGGGTGCAAGGCAGGATGCGGAGGCCCAGCTGGGCCGGCTGTGCTCCACGCTCCGCCGTGGCCTGGGGCTCCAGAGACAGAGCCCGTGGGCCTCCCCGGAGCAGCCTGGTTCCCCCACCAAAGGTCAGAGTCCTCAGTGGAGGCAGGCGGGCCCCGTCCACGACCCCTCCGCTGTCACCTCCCGCAGGCTCCGACAGCTCCCAGGCTCTCCCTGGGCAACAGGGTACCAGCCCCCCAGCCAGGCCCCACTCGCCCCTCCGATGGCCCTCGCCCACACCCGGAGGCCGCAGCTCAGAGCTCATGGATGTGGCCACCGTGCAGGACATCCTGCGGGACTTTGTGCAGAAGCTCCGGGAAGCCCAGCGGGAGCGGGTAATGGGGGCTGGGGTCCTCCCGCCCACGGCCTGCCCCCGCTGACCTCAGTCCTTCTGCCCAGGATGACTCCCGCATCCAGATGGCGACCCTGAGCAGCCGGCTGAGCGAGGCAGAGTGCAGGTGTGCCCGGGCCCAGAGCCGCGTGGGGCAGCTGCAGAAAGCCCTGGCTGAGGCGGAAGAAGGTGACCTCCCTTGCCCTGCCCCGCCCACCCTGGGGCCCCTCAAGCCACCCTGCTTGCCCCACAGGCCAGCGCCGGGTGGAGGGCGCGCTGAGCAGCGCCCGGGCAGCACGTGCCCTGCAGAAGGAGGCGCTCCGCAGGCTGGAGTTGGAGCACCTGGCGAGCGTGCGTGCGGCAGGCCAGGAGAAGCGGCGGCTGCAGGTGGGGCAGGCGGCAGGGTGGGTCCCAGGTGGTCCAGGTGGACCCTGTGTCTCCTTCCCCCCAGGAGCAACTGGAAACGCTGCGCCAGGCTCTTGAAGAGAGCAGGAGGCACAGCCAAGGTCTGGCCAAGCAGGGGAAGCTGCTGGAAGAACAGCTCACCAACTTGGAGCACAGGTGCCAGAAGGCTGAGGTATCGCTGGAGCCCCTGCGACAGGTGAGGGTGACCAGGAGGGCAGGGTACGCTGTGCCACAGGTTCTGCCTCCTGGGATCTCTGCAGATGGAGCAAGAGACACTGAAGAGGGAGGAGGATGTGGCGAGGCTGGGGGCTGAGAAGGAGCAGCTGGACCAGTCTCTGAACAGCCTGCACCAGGAGGTGGACGGAGCCCTGAGGCAAAATCAGCAGCTGCAGGTCAACTGGGCCAGTGGAGCTCTGCATACCCCACAGCAGTGAGATGCCCAAGTTCTCACTCCAGGCCCAGATGACAGAGATGGAGCAGGCCCACACCCAGCGGCTCCAGGACCTGACAGCTCAGCACCAGCGGGACCTGGCCACAGAGGCAGAGCGTCTCCATGGGGCCCGGCCGCAGGCCACGCAGGCCCTGGAGTCCCAAGAATGGACCCACCAGCAGCAGGTAAAGGTGCTGGAAGAGCAGGTAAGGTCGGGACCCCAGCCCCCTGGGTGAGGCCACCTGACCTGAGCCACTGTCCTGTCCCCAGGTGGCCAGCCTGAAGGAGCAACTGGACCAGGAAGTGCAGTGGCGGCAACAGGCCCACCTCGGCCAGGCCTTCCAGACAGGACAGTGAGCCCTGCTGCATACCACCCAGCAGCCTAGCTGCCTTCAGCCCTGACTGGCCAGGGGCAGGCGGCCCTGGGGAAGGTGCTGGAGGCCCTAGGCTGCTGGGGGAACCACTGTTGGGAAAACCAATGCCTTGTGCTCTGCACAAGAGGGACAAAGCTCAAATGGGGTGGGCACGATGACAGCAGAAAGCACAGGGTGCAGGCAGCCACCGCCCGGGCCACCACTCACTCTTCAGGGTCCTCAGGCAGTGGCACACTCTGAGCCCGCTGACCGCAGAGCTCCTCCCACCCCTGGAGACTCAGCCTGCAGCTGGTGCTGGACCATGCTGCGGGTCGCTCATCTCTGACAGCCCCTTCCCCTCCGGCAGAGAGCAGGGGCTTGGGCATCCTCCCAGCCTGCCCCCGCCTGGCACCCTCCCAGCCTGCCCCCGCCTGGCACTCCGTTTCTGCTTTGGAGGAGCTGCTCTGACCAGACCCCCGGGGCCAGGCCCTGTCAGGCTGGCTTCCCCGGCTTCATTCCGTGCCCTCAGCTCTGTAAACACGGGAAAACACGTGGGAAACATTTCCACCAACCGGAGCCAAAAACATAATGTCCTGCAAGGCCAGCCACCACATCCCCACGCCCAGCGGCTGTGAGCCTCCGCATCCAGGAACTGCGGCCGTCACGGTGGCAGGTGGCTGGAAGTGACTCAGATTCAAGTCCCCGTGACTCACTGGCCGCCAGAAGAAGGGGAGTGTAACACTTAAAGCTGTTACAGAGCCTCCCATGTTCCCGGCCTGGAAATGCTGGGAACGGTCCTGTGGGACTCCGGCTGGGTTGCTATGGAGACCCAGGCGGCCATCTTGGGCCTGTGGCGTGGGCCACCTGTGTCCATCTGCACCCCTCGTCTCCATCACCGTTGCTCAGAGTGACTTGTTCTCCTCTCCAAAGGGCCGCATGCTTTATAGGTGGTCATTTGTGATATCTGTGGGGCACCAGCCAGCCCAGTGAATCCCTGCATGTGCCACAGGGGCCTCCCGTCCCAGTCGCAAGGACTCTGGCCTAAGGGTGCAAGGCCAGAGGCTCCCGGCCCCCACCCCATCACAGTTACTGTGAGCCTTGGCTGAATGTGCAACAGTGTCTATTTCAAGATCACTCTGGGACTTAAAATAGTCTGTCCTGGCACACCTGGTTTTCTGGTGGATTTAGTAATGGAGTTACCATATGCTGTAAATCATGCAAAATCAATAACTCAAGAGAGGTGGGCATATAGGCTCCTTCCTGTCTGTTACCTCTGCCTGATTGTTGGTGGCTGTGTTGAGAAGGATTCTGAGGCTCAGCCTGGGCTCTGAGGGGAAGAGCTTGGTGACCCATGAGTGGATGTTACTCTGGGCAAAGGAGGAGTCAGTGGTGGCACAGGTGCCCCGATAGGCACCCCCTGCCATGGCCAGTCAGGGGTGGAGGACAGCAGGCAGGCCTGCCCCCACTGCTGGAGAGTGCTCTGCCAGATGGTGGGTGGAGGGGGTCACTGAGAGGCAGCGTGTGGTGCTCAGGGCCTGGCACTTAGTAGGCATGTCCCTTCCCTGCCTTCCTTCCCCATTCGCAGTCTCCTCATAGAGGGGGCCTCCCGCTCTGCAGCCCAGCAGAAGGGCCTGAGGGATGGCCAGGGCGGGAGGGAGGAACAGAAGTTCAAGGTTCCCAGTTGTGGGCAGGAGACTCAGCATCGGTCCCTCCAGCCCCCGGCAGCAGGAGCCCCCATGTGTCCCCGGGAATGCGGTGTCCACGCCTCCCTCTTTGCATCCCTGCAGCGCCCAAAGGGACTGAAGCTCCCAGCACAGGGGAGGCGCCCAGCGTGGCTGCAGAGGAAGGGAACGCACCGCAGGTGGGAGGGGCCCAGCTGATTTCTCAGCGTCACAGTGAAAGGCACCCGTGATGAGACAGCTCGCTCTCGGCAGTTTCAGGACCCTCCTTGCCCTGGCTGCTCATGGGGAACATTTGAAATGCATGTGGGGGCCTCCGAATTTTGAATTTTAATAAATAGTTGAATCAGCGTAGGAGATGCTATTTTAACTTATTCAACATAGAG